CCTAACTTCATAGAGATAAATATTATTATTCCCATTTCACAAATGGACAGACAGCTGAGTTAGTTCAAATCATCTAAGATCATAATTACTCTACCTAAAATGGTCTGACCCTTGGTTAGAAATATTTTTTAAAGCCAAGAAGTAGAAGCTATTGAAAAATCCAGCATACAAAGAAAACATTACCCATGTCATTTAACATTTCTTGAAGATATGATGCATTTAACTAATGCAGAACAGCCTTCCTGGATAAATCCAACAATAAATATTTCGGTTTCCTGAAAACAAAACAAAAAACAAGCAAAATAACTCATCTTGGCTTGAATTATAGGAAATTCTTTGCTGGCAGCTCGGTCCAAGCTGATTGCATATGTGCTTTTAGGATAGGATTAGAGATTGCATGTGTTCTGCACAGCAACCATGGACACTTAACATTCATGAAATAATAATGAAACGGGAGGCCTGGATTTTTGTCTGTTTGTTTCTCCTAGGTCTCTTCCTCACTTAAGTGACCTTGGACAAATCCATTTCTTCCCTCGTATCTGATTTCCATGTATCTGTTTCGGGATAATGTTTATCACTAAGCCGCTTTGTGAGATCTTCAGATTACAAATAATTACTGCCCTTCATTTATGAAATTTTCCTCCTTCACTACCCTACGGGATATTTGCATGACCCTTCCATTGAAAACCTTTACACACAGTTGTGAAGCGTCAATACCATCTAGGGACGGTTCAGAGGTTCCAAAGCCAATCAACTGACAAGTCGTGAGGATAACTTGGGCCATGAAAAGTCCGTTTCCTATGCTACTGAGAATTGGAAAACAGGTATATGTACTAATTCCCAAACCACGTTTGCCTTCTTTCTGCCGTTTTCAGCCTCTTCTAAACTATGCAGAAGCTGCGGACATTTGACTATCTATATTCGGCAATTCCTTTCCAAAGCAATCCTACCGAAAACAGATCACACGGCCCCCACGGGCGGGCAGGACAAGCCACCAGGCCCTGGTGCAGGAGCTGCGCGCTCCACACATTGTTTAGAGGCCGACGCGACACAGCCATCTTGCGTCGGGGGCCCGGGCCCGGGAGGAGAGCGAGCCCCGTCCCCTGATCCCGGAGGCCAACACCGGCGAGGGGCTGCCCTGCACGCAGGCGGCCGGCCCAGGAGTCTTAGCGGATCAAGTTGTCTACGGCGGACTCGGGCCGGTCCCGCAGGACCCGGCCGCACTTGGCCGAGCGCGCAGGCGGGAAGGAGGCCGTCGGTCCGCCCCTCCCGCTGCCGCAGCGGCCAGGTCCGACAGCGGGCGCGGGACGCTGGATTCCTCGGTGTCAGCCATCTTTCAATTGTGTTCGCAGCCGCCGCCGCGCCGCCGTCGCTCTCCAACGCCAGCGCCGCCTCTCGCTCGCCGAGCTCCAGCCGAAGGAGAAGGGGGGTAAGTTTCCCCGTCTGCCCGCTTCCCCGGAATGATTTTTGATTTTTCAATGCTGGTAGGTAAGTAAGGAGGTCTCTGTACCATGGCTCGTACAAAGCAGACTGCCCGCAAATCGACCGGTGGTAAAGCACCCAGGAAGCAACTGGCTACAAAAGCCGCTCGCAAGAGTGCGCCCTCTACTGGAGGGGTGAAGAAACCTCATCGTTACAGGTATTAAAAAACAGGAAAAAAATGGGACAAAGTTGGTAACAGTTTCTTTATTAATTTTTTAAAGGCCTGGTACTGTGGCGCTCCGTGAAATTAGACGTTATCAGAAGTCCACTGAACTTCTGATTCGCAAACTTCCCTTCCAGCGTCTGGTGCGAGAAATTGCTCAGGACTTTAAAACAGATCTGCGCTTCCAGAGCGCAGCTATCGGTGCTTTGCAGGTAAAATGGTGGGTGGGAAGACTCAGAGTTTGCATCAGTAATTTTTTCTTCATTCCTTTTGCAGGAGGCAAGTGAGGCCTATCTGGTTGGCCTTTTTGAAGACACCAACCTGTGTGCTATCCATGCCAAACGTGTAACAATTATGCCAAAAGACATCCAGCTAGCACGCCGCATACGTGGAGAACGTGCTTAAGAATCCACTATGATGGGAAACATTTCATTCTCAAAAAAAAAAAAAAAAATTTCTCTTCTTCCTGTTATTGGTAGTTCTGAACGTTAGATATTTTTTTTCCATGGGGTCAAAAGGTACCTAAGTATATGATTGCGAGTGGAAAAATAGGGGACAGAAATCAGGTATTGGCAGTTTTTCCATTTTCATTTGTGTGTGAATTTTTAATATAAATGCGGAGACGTAAAGCATTAATGCAAGTTAAAATGTTTCAGTGAACAAGTTTCAGCGGTTCAACTTTATAATAATTATAAATAAACCTGTTAAATTTTTCTGGACAATGCCAGCATTTGGATTTTTTTAAAACAAGTAAATTTCTTATTGATGGCAACTAAATGGTGTTTGTAGCATTTTTATCATACAGTAGATTCCATCCATTCACTATACTTTTCTAACTGAGTTGTCCTACATGCAAGTACATGTTTTTAATGTTGTCTGTCTTCTGTGCTGTTCCTGTAAGTTTGCTATTAAAATACATTAAACTATACCTGCTTTTGGTCTTTATTATAGCCTTGCCCTACAATTATATTCCAAAT